GAAAGCTTTCTACATTCAAACTAATAGTAGAAAACTCTCCAAGATACAATTTTAAAGAAAAAAAAATCAAAGTCGAGAAAACTATAGAGGAGGCTGCCTTTAGTGTAAGACAGTTGAAAATTATAAATATATTCATATGTTTATAAAGAAATTTTAGGAGGCTATAAAAAAACAAAACAAAGGGAAAGAGGAACAGGAGCTGGGACATAGGTGAGCAAGATGCATGGCAGGCATATGTCTTCATCTTCTTATGCTTTTATTTAAAAATGTTGGACCACGTGTACATGTTATCTATTTTAAAAATTAGATTTTAAAATACAAGCAAGAAAACAAGAAAATGAAAGCATAAAAAGAGCATGTGGAACTACCAGTAAAAGATACTAATCCATGGAGATAATGGCAAGGTAGCTCCTAGATGCACTGATTTCTCTACCACACTGTATAAACAAGCCATCAACTATGCGATTTGTAATTAAAAATGAGTCTATTTGAAACACCACATTATAAAAAGCTATTAAGTAAATCTTCAAAGTGACAGTAAATGATGACTTAACATTTTAAAGAGATACAGTCACATCGCATGTGTGAATGCAGTCATCTGTATAAAATGTCATCATTACCTTCATCATTTCTTCTTCTCCTGCTGTTTTACTTTTTGCTTCTATGTCCCCTGCTTCATTGCATCTAATAAAGCAGCTATTTGAGGCCAACAAATCCATTTTCCCCTAAGTGAAACAAAATAACAAAATAGCCATGAGGATACTTCTTGTAGAAGAAATATTAAGTGTTTAGACTGAATGAATTTTTCCTCCCTGATTTAAAAATCACAGAAAAGAACTTAGAGAAAAACCTGAAAAATGTAATACAAGAACATATAGAAAAGGAAACCAAAATCACCTTTCATTTTGCTTTCAAAGATTGCCACAATAAATATTTGTAGTGTATCTTCCTAGTAGGACTAAACTCTAATTAGATGAGGTAGGATTGCTTCCTTTCTAAAAGATCTACTGAAGATAAAACTGATTTAGTTCTGTTTGAAAAATTAACTTTAAAGACAAGAACATAATTATGAATGCATACTTTATTCAAATATTAGCATTTTAAGTAAAATTTATTTTCTTCACAATTAGAAAACATGAAAAGGCATATACAATGCCTTTGGTGTTTTGAATTTAAGAATCAATGTCTGAGGGACTTTTGTGTGTGAAAATAAATATTCATGGCCGGGCGCGGTGGCTCACGCCTGTAATCCTAGCACTTTGGGAGGCCGAGGCGGGTGGATCACGAGGTCAGGAGATCGAGACCATCCTGGCTAACATGGTGAAACCCCGTCTCTACTAAAAATACAAAAAATTAGCCGGGTGTGGTGGCGGGCACCTGTAGTCCCAGCTACTCGGGAGGCTGAGGCAAGAGAATGGCATGAACCAGGGAGGCAGAGCTTGCAGTGAGCCGAGATCGTGCCACTGCACTCCAGCCTGGGCGACAGAGCCAGACTCTGCTTAAAAAATAAATAAATAAATAAATATTCATACACATTTTTCGTTGTTTAATGTTTGATGTATTACACTGCTTTCTATTAAACAAAACTTTAAAAACTGATTTTCTTGTGTATCTAAATCTGGGTTATAAATTTGGTTAGCTTAACTCCCGTAACAAATATAGTGTTTATTTATAACTTGTATTTGGTTGATTCTTTTGGAAAACTTGGAATACAATAACATTTAGACAAAATATTTATAAATACAATGATTACAAAATATGTTAACCTTATATCACATCCAGTTAAAAACGTGCTGATAATATGGATTTAATTTCTTAGTCAAGTCACAAGGGCTGGGTGGTCTCTCATCTCGATGGCTCCCGGTGAGCCCTGGAACATGGCGGTGTGGTCCAAGGCGATTTAAACCTGTGCCGCAGATTATTCAGCTGAGTCCTTTTTGCAATAGAGATTTAAGACCCTCTTTCATTTAAATTTAAATTTTTGAAACTTAGTGTCAAATGCTAAAATATCATTGGAACATTACTTTAGATTAGAAAATATTTTATTAATAATTCAGACAGAGTGTGATATGGTTTGGCTGTGTCCCCCCCAAATCTCATCTTGAATTGTAGTTCCCATAATCCCCACATGTTACCCAGTGGGAGGTAATTGAATCATGGGGGCGGTTAGCCCATGCTGCTATTCTCATGATAGTGAGTGAGTTCTCATGAGATCTGATGGTTTTATCCAGGACTTTTCCCCCTTTTGCTCAGCACCTCTCCTTGCTGCTGCCATGTGAAGAAGGATGTGTTTGCTTCCCGTTCCGCCATGATTGTAAGTTTCCTGAGGCCTCCCCGAACTATGAGTCAATTAAATCTCTTTCGTTTATAAATAGCCGAGCACTGTGAGAATGGACTAATAAATACGAGTGTCTTAATCCATTTTGCATTGTTATAAAGGAATATCTGAGGCTGGGTAATTTAATAAAATAAGACATTTATTTGACTCACGGTTCTTCAGGCTCTGCAAGAAGCATGGCACCAGCATCTGCTTCTGGTGAGGACCTCATGAAGTTTCTAACCATGGGGGGAGGCCAAGAGAGAGCAGGCATGTCACATGGCAAGGGAGGGAGCAAGAGAGAGGGGAGGAGTGCCATGCTCTTTTAGGCAGCCAGATCCCACAGGAACTAAGAGTGAGAATTCACTCAATCCTAACATAATGACACCAAGCAACTCATGAGGGATCTGCCCCCCTGACCCAAACACCTCCAACTAGGCCCCACCTCCCACATTAGGGATGAAATTTCAACATGATATTTGGAGGGAACTAATATCCAAACTATGTCATAGAGGTATGTGTGTAACCTCATTCATTTATGCATTCATTCAACAAAATATGTAGTGAGCACCTGCTATGTGCCAGGCACTGTGCTAGGCTGTAGATATGACTCATAAATAAGATTAATATTGCCACAGTCCTTAGGAGCCTAGTGTAGTTGGGGAGTAAATAAGCAAACAGATAATTTCTATACCTGGTAATTACTACCTTGATAGGGCAAAGAGGATTCTGTTTGTGCTGTAAAAGCACATGAAAAGTACAAAGTCAATCCTTGGGAGGTCATGGAATCTTTCCTAGGAAATGATATATAAGGTGGATAAAAAGGTAACCAGATACAGATGAGAAGAGAAGGTGGGCCAGAAATTTTGAAATACTGAACCAACTGGATGTCATTCACTGACATAGGGTAATAGTATAGATGACTGGATTGGAAAATGAAAAAGGAACTAAAAGTAATTAAATGAGCTGCAGACATGAAAATGAACACTTGGGAAGTCCTGGCAGGAAGTCATCAATAAGACAACATAATGAAGTGGAAAGTGGTTGGGAGTAAGGCTGACTTGGATTCAAACCCTAGTTTCACCACTTAATAGACGTGTTAAGTTGAACAAATCCTTTAACTTTTCAGAGCCTCAATTTTCCTCTTTGTAAAATACAGATAATAACATGGACACTATAAGGGTTTTGTTGTTGTTGTTGTTGTTTTGAGACGGAGTCTTGCTCTGTTGCCCAGGCTGGAGTGCAGTGCCTCGATCTTGGCTCACTGCAACCTCTGCCTCCTGGGTTCAAGCGATTCTCCTGCCTCAGCTTCCAGAGTAGCTGGGACTACAGGCGCACGCCACCATGCCTGGCTAATTTTTGTATTTTTTGTAGAGACGGGGTTTCACCATATTGGCCAGGCTGGTCTCGAACTCCTGATCTCAGATGATCCGCCTGCCTTGGCCTCCCAAAGTGCTGGGATTACAGGCGTGAGCCACCGCACCTGGCCCAGACACTGTAAGTTTTGGGGAGGATTAAATGGGATCATCCATGTAAATGCGCCTATCCCAGTCTCTAGCACACACTGAACACTCAAAAATGGGAGGTTTTGGTATTTCAGAAGAAAATCAGGTGTCGGGGAGTGTTAGTAGTAACCTTGAACTATATGCAAAGACTAAAGCTAGGAAGATAGGAAGAGTTTTACAAGATCCTTTTGGCTATATAGTTAAAGTTATTAGCAGTTAGAGTTTCCCTTACAGTTGACAAGTGAACCATACAAGTGAATGACTTGTGGTTCCTCAGATAAAAGCACGAGTCAGAGTTGTAATTTCTGTTTTGTGGACGTAATTGTTGACCAAGTGCACTGAAGGTAGGGATGGCCAGTAACAAAATTATAAAGCAGGCCTGTTTGTCTTCAAACACTCCTGAGTAAACTTGTCATTTCCTTGTAAAAATGCAAAATAGACTACTGAGTAGAGGTGATCAATTACAGAAATGCACTTACTTTGGCTTTCTTCTGAAACCTAATAAAATGACAGTAAAGGGATTATTTTTTTAAGGCAGAAACCCACAATGATGATGAAATTAGAAAGGAAGACAAGAACAACAAGGTTGTGGAATTCAGAAGCCATATAGACAAGAGGTAACACACCTGAGAAAGATGATCCCTAAATTTGTCTTGGAGAAAACTCAGAAGTACCTGACTACATCATAGACCTCCCAAACAGCTTCCAAATGTCAGATACCACTGAAAATGGGGATAAAGGTAGGGTCAAAAATAGGAGGATTGGGTTATAAGTCTGTATAAGAAGTTGTTAGATCCCTACATCCTCTCTTCAAACCTGTATAGCCAGATAATGGTCCCTCTCCCAGCCTGGCAGAGGCTGGAAAAGGTAAATAGAGAAACTTACTTCCTGGAGAACATTTGGCACATTTGGGGATGGAGTTCAGTAATATAAATGAAGGGGTAGTGAAAATTTATGGGAACATTTATAAGCTAACAGAACCCCATGTCTTTTACCCCATTCTAATTCCAGACCACTAGAGATTAGAAAATTATTCTCTGGGGTATCTGACCACTTCCAGAGGAAAGACATAAAGATGCTGATGTCGAGAATGACCCAACTAAATGGCCCAGCCAGATGACCCAGTTGAAGCTGGTGGACAAGAAGTTTCATTCATGGAATCAGAACTTCCAATAAGGTCTTTTAGTACCTCACTCCTAAATTTGAATAGACTACCAAAGATTATCAGACATCTAAGGGGAACTACCAGCATGAAAGGTAGAGACCAAAGCAAACAAACAAACAAAGAAAATAATTTGGAACTAACCAAGACTATGCTGGGAGAAGAAAACTATTATTAATATCCACAGAGCGTAGTACAGCCACTATGGAGAACAGTATGGAGGTTCCTGTAAAGACTAAAAATAGAACCATCATATAATTCAACAATCCCACTGCTAGATATATACCCCAAAGAAAGGAAATCAGTATATTGAAAAGATATCTGCACTCTCATGTTTACTGTAGCACTATTCATAATAGCCAAGATTTGGAAGCAACTTAAGTGTCCATCAACAGATGAATAGATTTTTTTAAAATGTGGTACATATACACAATGGAGTACTATTCAGCCATAAAAAAGAATGAGAAATGTCATTTGCAACAACATGGTTGGAACTGGAGGACCTTATGTTAAGTGAAATAAGCCAGGCCCAAAAAAACAAATTTCACATGTTCTCACTCATTTGTGGGACCTAAAAATGAAAACAGTTGAACTCAGGGAGATAGAGTAGGATGATGGTTACCAGAGGCTGGAAGGGTAGTTGTGGTGGGAGGTGGGTGGTTAATGAGTACAAAAATATAGTTAGATAGAATGAATAAATCTAATAGTTGCTAGCACAACAGGGTGACTACAGTCAACAATAATTTACCATACATTTAAAATAACTAAAAGAGTATAATTGGCATGTTAGTTACACAAAAAAAGGATAAATGCTTGAGGCAACGGATATACCATTTACCTGAATTTGGTTATCACACATTGTATACTTGCATTAAAATGCCTGCCGGGCACATGGCTCATGCCTGTAATCCCAGCACTTTGGGAGGCTGAGGCGGGCAGATCACCTGAGGTCGGGAGTTTGAGACCAGCCTGACTAACATGGAGAAACCCATCTCTACTAAAAATACAAAGTTAGCTGGGCATGGCGGCTCATTCCTGTAATCCAAGCTACTCGGGAGGCTGAGGCAGGAGAATCACTTGAACCTGGGAGGCGGAGGTTGCAGTGAGCCGAGACCGCACCATTGCACTCCAGCCTGGGCAACAAGAGCAAAACTCCGTCTCAAAAAAAAAAAAAAAAACTTATGTTCCCCATAAATATAAATACCTATTATGTACCAATAAAAGTAAAAAGTAAAAAGTTTCAATTGATTCACAACTTTAAAAAATATCCACAGAGGCGTAAGAGGAGATATTGTATTGCACCCACGAACCAGTCTTATGCTATTTCAGAAAGGGACATTCAAGAAACAAAAAGGGAGCTCTTGGAAATTTGAACAATAAATAATAGTAGAATAAAAAATTCAGAGAAAGTTTGGATGATAAATTTGAGCCAATCTCCCAGTAAGCAGAGCAAAAATATAGAAAATGAGAGTTAGAAAAGAAAAAGAAAAAAATTAAAGGACTAAAATAAGAAGTCCAACATCTAAATAAGAGGAGATCCACAAAGAGCAACAGAGATAAGAGAAGAAAGGAAATAATCAATAAAATAATTCAAGAAAATCCAAGGACATGAGTTCTCAGATTGTAAGAGACTACTTGAGTGAAAAAAAAAAAAAAAGAATGGAGTTAGACCCATCCCAAGGCACATTATTTGTGCGATTTTAAAATACCGATATATTAGTTTGCTAGAGCTGCAGTAACAAAACACCACAGACTGGGTGGCTTGAACAGCAGAAATTTGTTTTCTCATGGTTCTGGATGCTAGAAGTCTAAGATCGAGGTGACAGCAGTTTCGTTTTTCCTGACGCTTCTCTCCTTAGCTCACAGATGGCTGCCTTCTAGTTGTGTCCTCATACTGTCTTCCCTTGGTCAGTGTTGTCTGTGTCCTCGTCTCCTCTTCTTAAAGGGACACCAGTCATATTAGGTTAAGAATTGCCCATTAGACCTCATTTTACCTTAATTACCTCTTTAAAGGCCCCACGTCTAAATACAGTCATATTCTAAACTACTGGGGGTTAGGGCTTCACTGAGTGAATTTTGGTGGAAAGTGGGGCAGGGGACACAATTCAGCCTACAAAAACTGGAAACAAAGTGAAAATCCTATGTGTTTCCGTGCTCAGAAGACAGGAAGTACTCATACCCAAGAGTCAATAATTAAACTGGTTTCTCACCAGCAATTTGGGAGACTGGAAGTTGGAAGACACAGAGCAGTGCCTACCACATTCAAAAGAGAAAAGAGGCCAGGCATGGTGGCTCACGCCTGTAATCCCAGAACTTTAGGAGGCGAGGAGGATGGATCACCAGGTCAGGTGTTCAAGACCAGCCTGACCAACATGGTGAAACGCTGTCTCTACTAAAAATACAAAAATTAGCCAGGCGTGGTGGCGCATGCCTGTAATCCCAGCTACTCAGAAGGCTGAGACAGAAGAATCACTTGAACCCAGGAGGTGGAGGTTGCAGTGAGCCGAGATCATGCCACTGCACTCCATCCTGGGTGACAGAATGAGACTCCGTCTCAAAAAAAAAAAAAAAAAAAAGAGAGAGAAAAGAATTCCAACCCAGAATTCTCAACTTCACTGTGTCAGAGGATATGAAGTAAACAAATATTCATCTCTACATTTGCCAGTCCCTGTGGACTTAGGCCAGATAGTATAAATAATAGTCACAAAAGGAGTATGAATGGGATAAGAAGCCACTTCTAGTCTGAGACAATTAAGAGTAGTAGTGCCTTCTCTGCACTCTCACCCCCTCATTCTGACAGCTGAAGTGAAGGACTCCCAACTTCTGGAACTGCCCAATGAAAGTAGCCTTGTGTGAGTGTTAGCTGGCCTGCTTTGGTCTGGGATGCAAGTAGAAATAAACTCCTCTCATATTAAGCCACTAAGACTTTAGGGATATGTTGCTGTAGCATAGCCTAATGTAGCCTGATTACTGAACGAGCCACCCCATCAACTGAATCTATGTATATACTAAAAACATTTTAAGATATGCAAGGTCTCAAAGAGTTCACTCGATGCACACTTTTTCTCAGGAAGCTACTAGAGGATGTGCTCCACAAAAAATAAAGGTATAAATTGTGAAAGAGGAAAACATAGGATTTAGGAATCAAGGGAATTCAGCACAAGACAGAAGAAAAGGGAATCTGCAGCAAGATCCCTGAGCTGTGCATGTAACATAAAGGGCAACAATTTCCAACACAGAGCAGATCACAAGACCCTAGGATAGATTTCTTGAAGAAAATGAAATTAAAAGAATACTGGATTCATCTGAACATATGAAAAGGAGATTTAAGCAACTTTTTAAGAGCTTGGGAATGAATTAATGATAATATATATGGTATTATGCAACCAAAACTACAATAAAAACTCATTAAAAATTATAACTCATAAAATTATTAATTTCAGGGAAAATAAAAAGTTGAGTAGGAATGAAAAAAGAATCAGAGGATACTATAAAGCTCATCTGTGGATATTGTTTACATAGTCATGATAATGAAAAAGAAATAATCTAACCAAAATTAAACGTTGGAAGTGTGGGGAGATAGAAATGGTAGAGTGTATTCGGTATTTATGTGTTGGGGAGGATACCTGTAACTTTAACATTAGTGAGCTTTACTTTACTAAGGCTAAATAAACAAACTCAAGTGTCCAGAAAGGCTAGAGAAGAAGCTTACAAGAATGAAGCTATTGTGGTGTGATTCAATAGGGAATAGGTGGGGCCTTGGCAACATCAATTTGTAGTATCCCTGCCAATTGATACTACAACATCAATTTGTAGTATCCCTGCCAAAATTTAACTATGGAAAATAGTTAAATTTTAATATGCACACATCTGTGGTTGTGGTTATACAGATATATATATATATATATATATATATAAAATAAAAATTTATATATAAATAAATACATAAACAAACTCAAGTGTCCAACAGGGCTAGATAAGGAGCTTACAAGAATGAAGCAGTTGTGATGTGATTCAATAGGGAATAGGTGGGGCCTTGGCAAACCAAAAAACATATTCTATCTAAAGTGGATGGCCACAACTTGCTCCAGCTGTGGAAACTTGGGCCATGTACTGCTAGATCTAAGGATTTTCTTTTGAGAGATGCTAGATATATACGTTTTTTAAAAATAAAATTATCCTGATTTTAACAACATTGCCTTATTATATAAAACATACCTTGGAGGGTGTGGGTAAGACACAATGTCCTTGAAATTATATTTCACTAGGTTAATAAAATTGGCTCCGGAAGAAAATAATTTTAAACAGCAAACCAAAAAGTGAAGGCCTTCAAAACTAACAAACCAAAGGAAAACAAAACAAAATGACAACAAGAAAAAAACAAAGAAACAAAACCCCTGGACCTTACCATTTTTCTAAGGCATGTTGACATGATAAAATCAAAATTGCTTTGTGCTTATAAGGATCAAAGGTTATGCTTTTGACTTTATAAATTCAGAGAAAGAATTTAATTGGAATTATTTTTATGAATTAACTGAAGATCTAAGGCAACTGGATAATTTAGGTTCTGCTAATATCTAGAATATTCAAAGTTTATGTTTAGTCTGACACTAAAGAATCCATTATTTCTCTTGACTTCCAGGCTGGTCAGTGTCTTTCCTGTGTCATATACCAAACAATGTGTTAGAAATTGTCTTCTCACTCATAAACTAATATTTGTTCAGAGTAAAAAGTCAAGCAAGTAAATAATGAGAAAAAATTCAGTGTATTGTATAAACAAAGACAGAAGGCAGACCAATGGTTACCTGGGGCCTAAGCTAAAGAGATTAATTGTACACAGACACAAAGGAATTTTTTGGGATGGTGAAAGTGTTCTAAAACTGGATTGGGATGATTGTGGCACAACTGTATAAATGTTATTAAAACTCATTGAGTTGTACACTTAAATGAGTGGCTAAGTTGTGCTTTAATAAAGCTGTAATTTTGAAAAAGAATAATGGATGATCAACTGTGGGCTAGAGTATGATGAAAACACAAGACATTTACATAGTTTCAAAGTATCTCCCCATCAGGTACTTATTAACTGCATCAGGGAAACAGTAATTTTCTTGTGGCAGAACCCTGCTGACAAAGTTAACATTCTAGTAAAAGCACAGGTGGATGTCATGTGCCTCCTGAAGTGATGCACAGAGAAGGATGCAACATCAACTTGTAGTATCCCTGCCAAAAATATAAAACCTGAATTTAACCATGCTGAAACATAAGACAAATCCAAGTGAAGGAACATTCTACAAAACAACTGACCAGTACTCCTCAAGAGTGTCAAGGTCCTGGAAGACAAAGACTGAGCAATGCTTCTGATTAAAGTAGACTGAGAGGTGACAACTGAATGCAATGTGGGATTCTGGATTAGGTCTTGGCCCAGAAACAGGTCTTCGGTGGGACAACTGGCAAAATGTGAATAAGGTCTCTGGTTTTGTGAATGGTAGCGTATCGACGCTCATTACCTGCTTTTGATCATGGTAGTGATAGTAAGATATTAACATTCAGGAAAGCACAGTGAAGGGTATATGGGAACCTCTACTATTTTTGTAGCTTTTGTAAGTTGAAATTGTTTCAAAATGAGTTAGAAAATTAAAAGGAAGTTTTCTCTTTCAGCTGGGAAAACGGCAATGGATTAATAACAAGAAATTAATGGTGAAGTGGTGACGAAAATTCTACATTGCTTAGAAAGCAAGTAAGAAAATCAGTGGTTGTAGAGAAGTTCTTTCTGATTCTGGTTATTACTCTGCTCATTTAAGATAGTGAAATGAACATTTACATTCTGGCAACCTCAGAAGTACAACGAACAAAGGACACCAGCCAGGTAGGGCAAAGGCCTGTGAACCCCCTTTTGCTGTTAAATGTTTATCAGATGAGTGCTCTGTTTCTGTTATATTATATTGCTTTTCTCTCCAATGTTTACTGAGGAAGAACAAGTAGCTCCTCAGGCAAGTCAACTGTTAACTTTGCAGTTTTTATTTAATCTCCCAGGAATGTAACCCTTAACTTTAAAGAATGTAGTGACCATAAAACTTATAAAGCATGTTTCTTAAGGAAATTGTACCTGTTTATTTAATCTATCAGATATGAATGTTATAGAAAATTAAATTTGTCCACTTAAGCTGTAGATGAACTTTTCACCTTTCTGATCAGAAATTCACCATCTTATAGTATAGGTTCTGTTATTAATCAGAATATTTCATTTAGACTCTTTCTATCCAACTTTTTCTTAGAGGCTATTCAAAATAAAGGTGCTTCTAACAGTTTCATATCGAAATACGATGCAAAGCCTTGCTCTTCCATGGTATCCTTTGAGTGAGCCAAACTTATTTAGCCATTCCCCTATAGTTAAATAGCTAGGATGTTTCCAACATCTCACCTTTAAAACAATAGTGCTATGAATGTCATAAATGTTTGTATATGTAAATATGTAGGATAAATCCCTATCAGTAGAATTTCAAAAGGTATACGCAATCAGTATTTTCATACATATTTAAAATTTTCCATCCATACAAAGGTTGCTAACATATTTATTTAAAATTTTAAAAATAATTTTATATGCCTCTTGTAACCAGTAATAGGATGCAAAGTTTTTTTTAAGGTAACATTGCTCCTCTTCCCCCATTGTCTCTGTCATCTATAGTACTCCCTGAGGTAGTTCATGTTATTGCAAGGGTGTGTATCATCACAAACATATTGCTTCCACATACATATATCAGCATACATATATATATATGTATAGCATATATATATATGAGCACATATTAATATATGCCCATGCACATACAAGCATGTTTTTGTTAATTTTTACTGAAATGGAATCATACTGCATACTTATGAACAAATTGCTTCTTTCACCTTATATCACTTATAATTGTTATTCTACAAATCAGTACATATAAAAAATACATATTTACATATGTAATACTCTATCTTTCTGTTATAATTTTCTGCATGCACATGTATGCATATACATATATTCATAAACATAAAACTTAATCTAAACGGGATTTTTTTTGGGGGGGGTGATATGGTTTGGCTGTGTCCCCACCCAAATCTCATCTTGAATTCCCATGTGTTGTGGGGGGACCCGGTGGGAGGTAATTGAATTATGGGGGCAGGTCTTTCCTGTGCTGTTCTCGGGATAGTGAAAAAGTCTCACAAGATCTGATGGTTTTAAAAAGATGAGTTTCCCTGCATAATCTCTCTTCTCCTGTCTGGTTCCATGTGAGATGTGCCTTTTGCCTTCCGCCATGATTGTGAGGCCTCCCCAGCCATGTGGAACTGTAAGTCCAATAAACCTCTTTCTTTTGCAAATAGGAAGTAACTAACTCGCTTTTGATTTTACAGGCCCATAGGTGGAAGGGACTTGCCTTGTCTCAGATGAGACTTTGGACTTTGGACTGTGGACTTTTGAGTTAACACTGAAATGAATTAATGCTGAAATGAATTAAGACTTTGGGAGACGGTTGAGAAGCCATGACTCATTTTAAAATGTGAGAACATGAGATTTGGGAGGGGCTGGGGTGGAATGGTATGGTTTGGCTGTGTCCCCACCCAAATCTTATCTTGGATTCCCATGTATTGTGGGAGGGACCCGGTGGGAGGTAACTGAATCATGGGGGCAGGCCTTTCTCATGCTGTTTTTGTGATAGTGAATAAGTCTCATGAGATCTGATGGTTTTGAAAAGGGGAGTTTCCCTGCACAAGCTCTCTTCTCTTGTCTGCTTCCAGGTGAGACATGCCTTTCACCTTCTGCCATGATTGTGAGGCCTCTCCAGCCATGTGGAACTGTAAGTCCAATAAACCTCTTTCTTTTGCAAATTGTGAAAGCTTATTTCTGTCTCCTTCTGCCAGGTGAACACACAGTGTTCATCCCCTCAGGAGGACACAGCTTTTGAGGTACCATCTTGGAAGCAGAGACCAGCCCTCACTAGACACAAACTTCCTGGCACGTTGATTTTGGACTTCATAGCCTCTAGAACTGTGAGAAATAAATTTTTATTATTTATAAATTAATTTTTTTATTTACAAAAAATATGTTTTATAGGTGCTGGGAAGACAACACTTCTGAACTATATTTTGACAGAGCAACATAGTAAAAGAGTAGCGGTCATTTTAAATGAATCTGGGGAAGGTAAGTAAAGTTCAATAAATGTCATGTTGCAAAGCTAAAGAGTGCTGTTTGTTATTTATTCTAGGAAGTGCGCTGGAGAAATCCTTAGCTGTCAGCCAAGGTGGAGAGCTCTATGAAGAGTGGCTGGAACTTAGAAACGGTTGCCTCTGCTGTTCAGTGAAGTGAGGAATGTGTTTACTGTGTACATGGTTTATTAACTGTAAATTATGTTTTGGTATTCTCCAGGGACAATGGCCTTAGAGCTATTGAGAATTTGATGCAAAAGAAGGGGAAATTTGATGACATACTGTTAGAGACCACTGGATTAGCAGACCCTGGTAAGAAGTGAGATTATTAATAACCAGAATATATTTTTATTTGATGAATATTATATATTTTCAGGTGCAGTGACTTCTATGTTTTGGGTTGATGCTGAATTAGGGAGTGATATTTACCTTGATGGTAAGTTAAAAAACAGTTTTCTTTTATCTTTCAAAAAGTGATTAAAATGTTTTTTCCTTTGTAGGTATCATAACTATTGTGGATTCAAAATATGGATTAAAAGTAAGTTGAAAGATTGCTATGAGTGGCTCATTTAGTAACTTTATTCAAACTTTTTTTTGTTTAGCATTTAACAGAAGAGAAACCTGATGGCCTTATCAATGAAGCTACTAGGTATTCATATTTAAAGTATATATTGATTGCTGTTCTTAACATTTCTTTTTGTTTGCTATTTTAGGCAAGTTGCTTTGGCAGATATCATTCTCATTAATAAAACAGACTTGGTTCCAGAAGAAGATGTAAAGAAATTAAGAACGACAATTAGGTACAAAATGATAAGTGTGTTAAGTGCCTACAACTTTGTCTTCCTCATTTATTATTTATTTCAGATCCATAAATGGACTAGGACAAATCTTAGAAACACAAAGATCAAGGTACTTTAAAAAAGCTATTCCTATTAATAACACCAACTGCTCACGTTAGTTTTCTTCCTTTTAGAGTTGATCTCTCTAATGTATTAGATCTTCATGCCTTTGATAGTCTCTCTGGAATAAGGTATGTTTTGTATAATTTGGTTACTTTTATTGTAATCTCTGAATTTCTAATCAGTTGTTTTTAGTTTGCAGAAAAAACTTCAGCATGTGCCAGGAACACAACCTCACCTTGATCAGGTAAAGAAAAAAAATCTAAATCTAAAATTCCTAAAGAATTATTATTATTTCCCTTGATTTACAGAGTATTGTTACAATCACATTTGAAGTACCAGGAAATGCAAAGGAAGAACATCTTAATATGTTTATTCAGGTGAATGCAATTTTTAACTGATTAATGATTTATTGGTCTTATTAAAATATGTCACTTGATACAGAATCTCCTGTGGGAAAAGAATGTGAGAAACAAGGACAATCACTGCATGGAGGTCATAAGGCTGAAGGTACAGTTTACTGTTGCAGACTTTTGGACAAAGATCAATGTTCAATCAATTCTCCTTTGAGCAGGGATTGGTGTCAATCAAAGACAAATCACAACAAGTGATTGTCCAGGGTGTCCATGAGCTCTATGATCTGGAGGAGACTCCAGTGAGCTGGAAGGATGACACTGAGAGAACAAATCGATTGGTCCTCATTGGTAAGTCTCAAAGGATTCACAGTTTTAAAACATGTAATCACGTCATATTTTGTTTTGTTTGCAGGCAGAAATTTAGATAAGGATATCCTTAAACAGCTGTTTATAGCTACTGTGACAGAAACAGAAAAGCAGTGGACAACACATTTCAAAGAAGATCAAGTTTGTACATAACACTAGTGGCATTTCTTATCAAAAGGATTGGATAATAAAAATAAGTTTCTACTGGGTATATTTCAAGCATTTATTTATTACTTTAGTTACGAATTCCAATATACTTTAAAATGGTATTTGTTTTACAGCATACATAAAATGTAGCAAATCAGTACTGTAAAACATTTAACATTCATACAATTATATATAATATCCTTTTTTTTAAAGAATGGTATTTCACAAAAATATCTTTTGAAATTGGCTTTGGAGTTTACATATACTGAACATGAAAGTTTATAATAATGATGATACAACTTTCAACATCGTCATTTTTTCTTAGAACTTCAGCTGATTGCAGAGATATAATGATTACATTGTTATTAAATTTTTTTAACACAAGTAAGTGTCACCATTTTATGACATGAAATAAAAGGTTATGACTGTTATTGATGTTGATGTTGACGACCTGATCACCTGG